TGCCCGGGTGTAACCGCAAGTTAAGGAGCCCTGGGGAGGTGACACAGGCACCCTCATTCCTTTTGTTCAGTAGGAGTCTCTGAGGCCTCCCCAGCACCATGCCGCGTGGGTGAGGCCGAGGACACAGAGAAATATCAGGCAAGGCTCCTGCCCCCTTAGGGTGGCCCTGACAACGGATCATAACCTCCCAGGGAGCTGATGGGGTGTGACAGGCACACCATAGGCTGGAGGCACAGGTGGAGGGCAGGGAAGAGGACCGGCAAATCTATAGAATCCTAAAGGGAGCCAAGAGAAGCCACATGCAAATCTCCCTCCCTCCAAACAATTCTCCCTTAGAGGGCATCCGCGCTCCCCTGGGGTGGCAGTCAGCGAGAAGTTTCCGTGTAGGTTCTCCCCAGGCTTAAACAGTTTAAGAGTTTTATTTCAAGAAAACCCTGGGGAGGGCGAACTGCAAGAGGGCTGCCAGGATTAGCCGAGGGATTCCGAATGAAGACGGAGTATTTCCGAACATACACACCTCTCCCAAGAGCGTTTCCGGAGGGTTCCGAAAATACCCGAGCGGGCCTCGGCGCCCTCATTGGCCATCACCGCGAGGGCTTACGAAGACCGGAAATATCCAAAGGTGCCGGGGCTAGGCTTATATAGTTCACGCATTCACCAGTTCATTCATAAAACAAATGTTTGTTGAGCGCCCATCATATGCCAATCACAGTGACAAGTGCTGGGTGAGCAATACTGGAGAGATAACGCTGAGGTATGGGTCCCAGGACCTCTCGAATTGGAGCCACTCGGAAATCCAGCGGTAGAGTTTCGAAAACTTCCGAACGGTTCCCGGAATACGCTCTCGGCCCTCTAACCGAAGAGTTCCGAATATTCCCGAGCGTTGAGCGAATTTTCGGCGGAAGCAGCCGAACATCATCGAGCCGCCTCGGAGGTGGGGACCGACAACTCCTGTCGTGCCCGCCCGGAGAGGAAGCGGAAATGCGTGTACGGTATTAAAGGCGTCGCCTCGCCCCTCGCCTTCCTCTTTCCGTCTCAGGTCGCCGCTGCGAAGGGAGGTGAGCGTTCGTCTTCCTCGCGTGGTCGCCATCTGACGCTTTCCCTGTGCCCGTTTCCCCGCAGCCGCCGCCATGTCTGCGCATCTGCAATGGATGGTCGTGCGGAACTGCTCCAGTTTCCTGATCAAGAGGAATAAGCAGACCTACAGCACTGTAAGTGGGGCCCGGATGCGTGGCTCCTGCGGATTCACGATGCCTTGTGCCGCCTCCTTCCCAGGAGCCCAATAACTTGAAGGCCCGCAATTCCTTCCGCTACAACGGACTGATTCACCGCAAGACTGTGGGCGTGGAGCCGGCAGCCGACGGCAAAGGTGTCGTGGTGGTCATTAAGCGGAGATCCGGTGAGTTTTGTCTGGTTTGGGCCAGAGAGCGGCTGACCCCAGGACCTCCCTGACCCCCAACCAGGCCAGCGGAAGCCTGCCACCTCCTATGTGCGGACCACCATCAACAAGAATGCTCGCGCCACGCTCAGCAGCATCAGACACATGATCCGCAAGAACAAGTACCGCCCCGACCTGCGCATGGTGAGCTGGGGTTTGGGGATCAGGCTTGGGGAGACTGGCCAGTGCTGTGGGGAAGGGCCTCCCACTACTGGTTGCAATATGGGCTGGAGAGGGATGGATTCTTGCTTTCAGCCTACTCCCCACACCCAGCATTGGCCTAGGGGGCGGCTTGTGGAGTGTATGGGCTGAGCCTTGCTCTGCTCCCCCGCCCCCAGGCAGCCATCCGCAGGGCCAGCGCCATCCTGCGCAGCCAGAAGCCTGTGATGGTGAAGAGGAAGCGGACCCGCCCCACCAAGAGCTCCTGAGCCCCCTGCCCCCAGAGCAATAAAGTCAGCTGGCTTTCTCACCTGCCTCGACTGGGCCTCCCTTTTTGAAACGCTCTGGGGAGCTCTGGCCCTGTGTGTTGTCATTCAGGCCATGTCATCAAAACTCTGCATGTCACCTTGTCCATCTGGAGGTGATGTCAATGGCTGGCCATGCAGGAGGGGTGGGGTAGCTGCCTTGTCCCTGGTGAGGGCAAGGGTCACTGTCTTCACAGAAAAAGTTTGCTGACTTGTGATTGAGACCTACTGTCCCATTGTGAGGTGGCCTGAAGAATCCCAGCTGGGGCAGTGGCTTCCATTCAGAAGAAGAAAGGCCTTTTCTAGCCCAGAAGGGTGCAGGCTGAGGGCTGGGCCCTGGGCCCTGGTGCTGTAGCACGGTTTGGGGACTTGGGGTGTTCCCAAGACCTGGGGGACGACAGACATCACGGGAGGAAGATGAGATGACTTTTGCATCCAGGGAGTGGGTGCAGCCACATTTGGAGGGGATGGGCTTTACTTGATGCAACCTCATCTCTGAGATGGGCAACTTGGTGGGTGGTGGCTTATAACTGTAAGGGAGATGGCAGCCCCAGGGTACAGCCAGCAGGCATTGAGCAGCCTTAGCATTGTCCCCCTACTCCCGTCCTCCAGGTGTCCCCATCCCTCCCCTGTCTCTTTGAGCTGGCTCTTGTCACTTAGGTCTCATCTCAGTGGCCGCTCCTGGGCCACCCTGTCACCCAAGCTTTCCTGATTGCCCAGCCCTCTTGTTTCCTTTGGCCTGTTTGCTCCCTAGTGTTTATTACAGCTTGTGAGGCCAGGAGTTTGAGACCATCCTAGGCAACATAATGAGACACCGTCTCTAAAATAAAATTAGCTGGGTGTGGTGGTGCACCGCCTGTGGTCCCAGCTCCTCAGAGGTTGAGTAGAGGCTGAGGTGAGCGGAGCACTTGAGCCAAGAGTATGAGGCTGCAGTGAGCCCATGAGCCCCACCACTACACTCCAGCCTGGAAGACACCATGACACACAGTGAGGCCTGGATGGGGAAAGAGTCCTGCTGTTGATCCTCACATGTTTCCTGGGCACCTAACTCTGTCAGCCACTGCCAGGGACCAAGGATCCAGCATCCATGGCACCCCTGGTTCCTGCCATCCTGGGGTACCCGATTCAAAGAAGGACTCTGCTCCCTGTCTGAGACCACCCCCGGCTCTGACTGAGAGTAAGGGGACTGTCAGGGCCTCGACTTGCCATTGGTTGGGGTCGTACGGGGCTGGGAGCCCTGCGTTTTGAGGCAGACCACTGCCCTTCCGACCTCAGTCCTGTCTGCTCCAGTCTTGCCCAGCTCGAAGGAGAGCAGATCTGACCACTTGCCAGCCCCTGTCTGCTGTGAATTACCATTTCCTTTGTCCTTCCCTTAGTTGGGTCTATTAGCTCAGATTGAGAGGTGTTGCCTTAAAACTGAGTTGGGTGACTTGGTACCTGCTCAGGACCCCCCGCACTGTCCCAATCCCACTCAGGCCCACCTCCAGCTGGCCTCACTCCGCTGGTGACTTCGTACCTGCTCAGGAGCCCCCACTGTCCCAGTCCCACTCAGGCCCATCTCTGGCTGGCCTCACTGCGCTGGGACTCCGCCTTCATAAGGAGAGCTCACTGCTCACGTTAGTAGATGGCCCCTTCTCGTGAGGCCTCTCCCCTGGCACCTGCTTCAGTTGTCCTCCACAGCACTGATTTGCAGCCCACAAGCTGGCAGGTTTATCTGTCTCATGTTTGTCTTGTGCTGGTGGGCAAGGGGTTTGTCTAGCACACCAGCATATAATGAGATGCTTGATGAATGGTGCATATTGAATGTATAAAGCCCACCGGTCCTGAGAGTTTGCTCACTGGAGACTTTCTGGAGATGGAGTCTCGCTCTGTTGCCCAGGCTGGCGAGTGCAATGGCGCGATCTTGGCTCACTGCAGCCTCCACCTCCTGGGTTCAAGCGATTCTCCTGCCTCAGCCTCCCGAGTAGCTGGGATTACAGGTGGGTGTCACCACACCCAGCTCAGTATTGTATTTTTAGCAGAGATGGGGTTTCACCATTTTGCCCAGGCTGGTTTGGAACTCCTGACTTCAAATTACCCACCTGCCTCAGCCTCCCAAAGTGCTGGCATTACAGGCGCTCGAGGCTTTCTGATGTGGCTGCTGCTGCTCAGAAGGCCTTGTCCTTAACCACCTCCTTGCCTGCCCTGGAGGCTTGTGCCTCTAGGCCCCACCCCCTGTGGAGTCCTGCTGGCTTTCTCCATCCCTATCTGAATCCTCCCTGCTGTGTGGCCTCCCCTGGTCTCATCCGTAACACAGCCCAGCTTAGTGGGCCTCTGTTCCTGCGGGTGGCCAGCCTGTCTGTGTGGCTGGGCTGGGGAGGCCACGTCTGGTATCTGAATGCTATCGGTGGGTTGGGGTGGAGGAACCAGGAGAGGGCTGGAGGGAGGGAGATGGTCTCAGCCCCACAGAGTTTGGAGTCCTCAGTGTGCTGAGCAAACGTGGAGACACCATTTCCCTCCTCTAGACCTCATCTTGGAGAGAGAGATGTTGGATGGGGCCATCTATTCCAGCTTTATTCACACAAATCATGTCTGTTGGCCTGGAAATTGGAAAACCAGTTAAACCAAAAACATGATATTAAGAAAACAGGCAGGCTCACCATAGTAAAAATGCTGAAAGCCAAAGACAAAATTGGGAGAACAAAAGAAAAGCGTCTTGTCACATACAGAAGGTCCCTGATAAAGTTAGTAGCTGCCCTCATCAGAAACCAGGCCCAGGCAGTGGGGACACATCCAGAGTGCTGAAAGAACCTCCCCCAGGTCATCCTATCCCCAAGAGTGATGCCCGGCAGCATTCCCAGCTCAGGGCTAATGGTTCACGGAAGCCAGGAATCAAACTGCCTGGGTTCCAGTCCCAGCTCTGCCAGTTATGCCCAGCTGTGGGGACTTGGGCAGCTCGTTTAGTAGCACCGTGCCTCAGTTTCCCATATGTAAAAGGCCATTTTGAGTGCCTTTCACAGCCCTGCATAAGGCAGGTGTCTCAGTGTTCACTGCTGTCTCTCCAGCTCTTAGTCCAGTAGCTGCATGGTGAGTGAGCGTAGGGCGCACCCTGGAAGGCTGCCAAGCCCAAAGTTGTGCAGAGCGCTGGGGACTCCAGACTCCCCACAGCAGCAGAGACTCGGGACTGAGGCATCCTCTGTTCACAGGACATGCTGGCATCTACTGGGTCAGGGCTCTGCTGCTCGGTGGCTGTGCAACCTTGGGCAAGTTCCTCAACCTCTCTGTGTCTTCGTACCCTCATCTGTAACATGCGTGTCGATAGACCCTACTACTCAGGGTTGATGAGAAGATTAAATGTGCAAAACCTGCTTGACTGTGCCCACAAATCCTGATTGTAGGAATAAATTAATGACTTTTTATAAATATTTTGATCAGATGGACTCATGATCACAGATGTCTTCACATGCCTATGACTAATTTGTACACAAACTAATGCTCGTGTTTCCCAAGCACCTGGAAGACATGCCAGATCCATGTGCAGTAATGCCTGGTGGCTCCAGGTCTGCCCCGCCGTCCTGTGGGGCTGTGAGCTTTCCCAGCCTCCTGCCCGTGTTTGTGAATATCATTCTGTCCTCAGCTGCATTTCCAGCCCAGGCTGTTTGGCGCTGCCCAGGAATGGTATCAATTCCCCTGTTTCTCTTGTAGCCAGTTACTAGAATAAAATCATCTACTTTAAAATCTTTCATTATGAAATATGCATGTGGTCTTGA